CTAGCATTCTAGGACATTCTGTCAGATGGCACCGGGCTCTGTCCTGTCTGCTGAGGAGGTGGCTTCTCATCCCTGTCCTGAGCAGGTCTGAGCTGCCGCCCGCTGACCACTGCCCTTGTCCTGCAGGTGGCTGGGAGCCCGAGCCCCACACCTGCCGGGCAGCAGGTGCTGGACGTCGACAGCTGCCTGGACTCATCCGTGCTGGACAGCTCCTTCCTCACGTTCTCAGGCCTCCACGCTGAGGTGAGGGCTCTACTGGGGGTCCTGCCGCCTTGGCGCAGCTTGGACTCAAGACCCTGTGCACCTCTCAGCAGGCCTTTGCTGGACAGATGAAGAGTGACTTGTTTCTGGATGATTCTAAGAGGTGGGTTCCCTAGAGAAACCTCGAGCCCTGGTGCAGGTCACTGTGTCTGGAGTACCGGGGGTGTGCGGGCTGCGTGTCCTTGCTGGGTGTCTGTGGCTCCATGTGGTCACACCACCTGGGAGCAGGTTTGCTCGGAAGCCCAGGGTGTCCGTGCGTGACTGGACGGGGGTGGGCTGTGTGTGTGACACATCCCCTGGTACCTTGCTGACCCGCGCCACCTGCAGTCTGGTGTGCTGGCCCTCCAGCGAGGGAACGCCCAGTTGGCCGGACCTGCTCAGTGACCCGTCCATTGTGGGTAGCAATCTGCGGCATGACCCCCACTTACTGGGTCTCTCCTTTTACAACCAACACAACCGAAATCTAGGGCTTCTTCTTTTTTTTTTTTTTTTTTTTGAGACAGAGTCTCATTCCATTCTGTCACCCAGGCTGGAGTGCAATGGTACGATCTCGGCTCACTGCAACCTCCGCCTCCCAGGTTCAAGGGATTGTCCTGCCTCAGCCTCCTGAGTAGCTGGGATTACAGGCGTGTGCCACCATGCCTGGCTAATTTTTGTATTTTTGGTAGAGACGGGGTTTCAGCATGTTGGTGAGGCTGGTCTCGAACTCCTAACCTCGTGATCCGCCTGCCTCAGCCTCCCAAAGTGCTGGGATTACAGACGTGAGCCACCATGCCCAGCCAAATCTAGGGCTGGAACATGGCTGCAGCATATAAATAGAATTGAATTCCATAGTTTTGTTAACCCTGTTTTTTGTTTGTTTGTAGTTGTTGCTGTTTTTGAGACAGAGTCTCGCTCTGTCGCCTAGGCTGGAGTGCAGTGGTGCAATCTCGGCTCACTGCAGACTCTGCCTCCCGGGTTCAAACTGTTCTCCTGCCTCAGCCTCCCAAGTAGGTGGGACTACAGGCGCCCACCACCACACCCGGCTAATTTTTGTATTTTATTAGAGACAGGGTTTCACCATATTGGCCAGGCTGGTCTGGAACTCCTGACCTTGTGATCCGCCCACCTCGGCCTCCCAAAGTGCTGGGATTACAGGCGTGAGCCACCACCCCCAGCCCCTGTTTTGTTTTTGTTTTGCTTGCTTCTTAGGGTTGTTTTTCTATTTATGGTAAAGGCATTGGCTTTCCATTTGTAGCATCAATAGAATATTTCCTGTTTACAATAACCTTATGTCATAGTAAATGGTAAAGGGATTTAAAGCAGTGGTTTTCAGCTGCCAGAGGCCTGAGTTTGGGCACACTCTGTGTGATCGGGCAGAAGGCCTGTGGGAAGTTTAGCTGAGGACAGGGCCAGGAAAGGTGATGGACAGTGGGGGTCTGTCCTGGTCACCAGGCCCCTGGGTCCTGCCCACCTGCTTGGAGCTCCCCACCCATCACACATGATGCTGCCAAGCCCTCTGGGTATTGTGGGCAAATACCTTAGGAGAGAAGCTGATGAACTTTGTTTCTTGAAATGCACAGATTCCTTGGACGTCCCTGAGAGCTCAGTCATGAAAGTCAGCTTGGTTTTCTCCCCCTCATTTGGGTTCAGAATTTAAAGTCCACACACACGGGCAGTAAGATGATATAGATAAGGACATCATCACTCGGTTTCGGATGTTAAAATGTCTAGGTGGGTTAGGGGTGATTTGAGATCACACAACCTTGTGCCACAAAGAGGAATTCCCAGGCCAGAGGGAGACATTTTATTGCCATGTTATGATCTCATCATTGAGTTGAAAGGCAATCTTGTTTCATTTTGGATTCTTTCTTATGTTTATGTCTTATAAGGGCACTTTGAATTTCCAAGCAAATAATAATTTTGAATTAGCTTTTAATCATTGACTTCTAGCACAGTTTTATGATCAGAAACATGCTGTGTGATTTGATTGCTCTCAAATATATTGAGATTTGCTGGAACAAAATAAGTCAGGTTAATTTTTGTAAATGTACCATGCATGCTTAAAATGAATGTATGTACATTTGTTCCTGAGATACAGGTTGATGGACGGATGGCTACATGGATGTGATGGAGATGGTTTACTATCGGGACCTTCCGCATCCTGCTGATGTTTTGTTGCTTAGGATATGAATGGCTGAGCGGAGGCTGTAAAACCTGGCACTCTGCTTGGGTATGAGGTTCTTCCTGCCATCCTGCCATCATCCTTTTCATTATTTCAACTATTATTATTCCAGGTTATCAATACTCTGGCTGACCATCGTCATCGTGGGACTGACTTTGGTGGAAGTCCTTGGTTACTTATCATTACTGTGTTTCTGAGAAGTTATAAATTTGCCATCTCCCTCTGCACAAGTTACCTTTGTGTGAGTATACTAACTTTCTGTAGAGGTATACTCCAGCCGTCATTCTTATATTATTATTTCCTAGGTGTCTTTCCTGAAGACTATCTTCCCGTCTCAAAATGGACATGATGGATCCACGGATGTACAGCAGAGAGCCAGGAGGTCCAACTGCCGTAGACAGGAAGGTATGGCTCTGTTGGAGTCCCCATAGTGTGGAGCACACAAAGAAAAGAGTTTCTTCCTTTCCAGGAATTAAAATTGTCCTGGAAGACATCTTTACTTTATGGAGACAGGTGGAAACCAAAGTTCGAGCTAAAATCCGTAAGATGAAGGTGACAACAAAAGTCAACCGTCATGACAAAATCAATGGAAAGAGGAAGACCGCCAAAGAACAGTAAGATGTGCCTTGACACAAATACTGTTGTAGGATCATGTGTGTGCATTTCTCTCCCTTCTAGTCTGAGGAAACTAAGCATGAAAGAACGTGAGCACGGAGAAAAGGAGAGGCAGGTGTCAGAGGCAGAGGAAAATGGGAAATTGGATATGAAAGAAATACACACCTACATGTGAGTTCAGAAACTGAACCCCACCCTCTTGGCTTTATCTGATGAAAGTGATTGTAATCCATAGGGAAATGTTTCAACGTGCGCAAGCGTTGCGGCGGCGGGCAGAGGACTACTACAGATGCAAAGTAAGGAGCTTCCTCCCCGCAGTTGCAGGATAACATTCAATTTCTCATGTGTTGGCTTTTTCAGATCACCCCTTCTGCAAGAAAGCCTCTTTGCAACCGGGTAAGTTTGCTTGTTTTCCTTGCTTTTGGACAGTGTGAAAACATTCCCTCCTTTGGCCCTACAGGTCAGAATGGCGGCAGTGGAGCATCGTCATTCTTCAGGATTGCCCTACTGGCCCTACCTCACAGCTGAAACTTTAAAAAACAGGATGGGCCACCAGCCACCTCCTCCAACTCAACAACATTCTATAATTGATAACTCCCTGAGCCTCAAGACACCTTCCGAGTGTGTGCTCTATCCCCTTCCACCCTCAGCGGATGATAATCTCAAGACACCTCCCGAGTGTCTGCTCACTCCCCTTCCACCCTCAGCTCTACCCTCAGCGGATGATAATCTCAAGACACCTGCCGAGTGCCTGCTCTATCCCCTTCCACCCTCAGCGGATGATAATCTCAAGACACCTCCCGAGTGTCTGCTCACTCCCCTTCCACCCTCAGCTCCACCCTCAGCGGATGATAATCTCAAGACACCTCCTGAGTGTGTCTGCTCACTCCCCTTCCACCCTCAGCGGATGATAATCTCAAGAAACTAAGGAAGAATAAATAAATAATATAAAAATAAAATGAATACTGCAGTCCTTATGTTATTGCTTTGT